TGCACTCCAGCCTGGGCAACAGAATGAGACCCTGTCTCTTAAAAATAAAATAACAAAATAAAACAATTGTGTTGTGAACATAAACTACTCATCAATTTCAAAGACTTAGTATGACAAAAATAAAAACAAATCATTTCTATATTGATTACAGATGTAATTATAATATTTTAAATAACTGGGTCAAATAAACTAGATCGTTAAAATTAACTTCACCTGCTTATTGCTGCTTTCTTAGATGTGGCTACTAGGAAATTTCGAAATGCACACATGGCTCATCTTTGTAGCTCCAATTCTATTTCAATTGGACGGTGCCCCTTTAAGGAAGTTTGCCTCAGTTCAAGGCAGACGTGCCCTCAAATGAGTTTGTTTCAAATTTATTTAAAACAAAGCCTGGGTGTGGTGGCTCCAGCCTGTAATCCCAGCACTTTGGGAGCCCAAAGAAGGTGGCTCGCTTGAGGCCAGCGGTTCAAGACCAGCCTGATCAACATAGTGAGACCCTGTCTCTATTAAAAAAAGCTACAAAAATTAGGCAACATGGTGGCACATGCCGATTGTCCCAGCTATTCAGGAGGCTGAGGCAAGAGGATCTATTGAGCCCAGGAGGTCAAGGCTACAGTGAGCTGTGATCAAACCACTGCACTCCAGCCTAGGCAAGAGAATGAGACCCTATTTCAAAAAACAAAGAAAAAAAAATTCGTTTTGCTTTCAGAGCTTTTGGATTTCTGGGTTGAATTGCAATTGCTAGATCAAAGATCTAGCCTGTGAGCCTGGAGAATCAGGGCTGAGAAGGACAGGGCGGGCAGCCCTCTCCCCAGCATCCCGTGGACAGCAGGCTCTACGCCCAGGACTGGCCTAACCTCCGCTGCCTAACCGTCATCCCCCTGCAGCCACCCTTCCCAGAGTCCTTTGCCCAGGCCACCCCAGGCTTCTTGGCAGCCCTGCCGGGCCACTTGTCTTCATGTCTGCCAGGGGGAGGTGGGAAGGAGGTGGGAGGAGGGCGTGCAGAGGCAGTCTGGGCTTGGCCAGAGCTCAGGGTGCTGAGCGTGTGACCAGCAGTGAGCAGAGGCCGGCCATGGCCAGCCTGGGGCTGCTGCTCCTGCTCTTACTGACAGCACTGCCACCGCTGTGGTCCTCCTCACTGCCTGGGCTGGACACTGCTGAAAGTAAAGCCACCATTGCAGACCTGATCCTGTCTGCGCTGGAGAGAGCCACCGTCTTCCTAGAACAGAGGCTGCCTGAAATCAACCTGGATGGCATGGTGGGGGTCCGAGTGCTGGAAGGTGAGTGAGCCCCAATTCCTCTGGCTGGACACTAGTTGAATGAATTAACTCTGTTCCCTTCCAGAGCAGCTAAAAAGTGTCCGGGAGAAGTGGGCCCAGGAGCCCCTGCTGCAGCCGCTGAGCCTGCGCGTGGGGATGCTGGGGGAGAAGCTGGAGGCTGCCATCCAGAGATCCCTCCACTACCTCAAGCTGAGTGATCCCAAGTACCTAAGAGGTGAGCACACGCAGGGTGTCCCATTCCCTCAGACCCCACCCCATCTATCTGTCCTCTCTGCCAGAGTTCCAGCTGACCCTCCAGCCCGGGTTTTGGAAGCTCCCACATGCCTGGATCCACACTGATGCCTCCTTGGTGTACCCCACGTTCGGGCCCCAGGACTCATTCTCAGAGGAGAGAAGTGACGTGTGCCTGGTGCAGCTGCTGGGAACCGGGTGGGCCCTGCACTTGCCCTATTTGCTGGAAAATCCTTAACAGCTTGGAACCACTTTCCCCCAGGACGGACAGCAGCGAGCCCTGCGGCCTCTCAGACCTCTGCAGGAGCCTCATGACCAAGCCCGGCTGCTCAGGCTACTGCCTGTCCCACCAACTGCTCTTCTTCCTCTGGGCCAGAATGGTGAGTGCCCAGGGAGCCCCCGCCGTGCCAGGACTCCCTTGTCTTTGGGTGTTTGTCTCCCCAGAGGGGGTGCACACAGGGACCACTCCAACAGAGCCAGGACTATATCAACCTCTTCTGCGCCAACATGATGGACTTGAACCGCAGAGCTGAGGCCATCGGATACGCCTACCCTACCCGGGACATCTTCATGGAAAACAGTATGGCCAGCATTCTGCCCCCGGGGCAAAGGGGCCTGCAGAGGGCCCCCGTCTTTACTTCCAGTCATGTTCTGTGGAATGGGCGGCTTCTCCGACTTCTACAAGCTCCGGTGGCTGGAGGCCATTCTCAGCTGGCAGAAACAGCAGGAAGGATGCTTCGGGGAGCCTGGTGAGCTGCGCTGCTGCCCTGGCTAAGAAGGGCTTGAGAAGTTCAACTTTTGCTCTTCTCCCAGATGCTGAAGATGAAGAATTATCTAAAGCTATTCAATATCAGCAGCATTTTTCGAGGAGAGTGAAGAGGCGAGAAAAACAATTTCCAGGTAATGAAAATACCCAAGGGAGTTTCTTGACATCTGAAAAGCACTTTTTTTTTTTTTGAGACAGATTCTCGCTCTGTTGCTCAGGCTGGAGTACAGTGGCGCAATCTCGGCTCACTGCAACCTTTGCCTCCTGGGTTCAAGCAATTCTCTTGCCTCATCCTCCCGAGTAGCTGGGACTACAGGAGCGTGCCACCATACCTGGCTAATTTTTATATTTTTTTAGTAGAGACAGGGTTTCATCATGTTGCTCATGCTGGTCTCGAACTCCTGATCTCAAGAGATCCGCCCACCTCAGGCTCCCAAAGTGTGGGATTATAGGTGTGAGCCACCGCGTCTGGCTGAAAAGCACTTTCAATGAGACTGTGTTGAATAAAGGGCCAAGGTTCTTGCCACCCAGCACTCATGGGGGCTCTCTCCCCTAGATGGCTGCTCCTCCCACAACACAGCCACAGCAGTGGCAGCCCTGGGTGGCTTCCTATACATCCTGGCAGAATACCCCCCAGCAAACAGAGAGCCACACCCATCCACACCGCCACCACCAAGCAGCCGCTGAGACGGACGGTTCCATGCCAGCTGCCTGGAGGAGGAACAGACCCCTTTAGTCCTCATCCCTTAGATCCTGGAGGGCACGGATCACATCCTGGGAAGAAGGCATCTGGAGGATAAGCAAAGCCACCCCGACACCCAATCTTGGAAGCCCTGAGTAGGCAAGGCCAGGGTAGGTGGGGGCCGGGAGGGACCCAGGTGTGAACGGATGAATAAAGTTCAACTGCAACTGACCCAGGGTTGAGTCTTGTTTCTCAGCTTTGAG